TTTATTCATTCAGAAGACATTAGTTGAATACCCACTGCATTATGCTTGAAGCTGGAGAAATAAAAAGGGCAAAGTTAAAATCCTTATCCTGAGGAAACTCACAATCTAATGAAGATGCTTCTGGGGTGCTGGTCAAGTAGCAAGGATGGAGCTACAGGAGCACAGAAGGATTACACAGCCTCGAGTGCTCAGACAATGCCAATTTAGTGTTACCTAAGCAAAAAGTTAGGGCTTTGGGTTGGCAACAGTAGAGGATGCTAAAGAGGAGTGCAGTGGACAGGTCCAAAGGGCTTGGACTTAACTATGACAACCCAAATTGTTGCTGGTGGAATGCAATACAAGGGAATATGCATTTTCCTGCAGCATCAGTTTTGTTATGATGTGGAGCATAAAATCGTGCTTTTCACTATTAAATATTTTTACTATTAAAAATAATGTAGAGCACAAAATCGTGCTTTTTACTATTTAAATGCGGATATACTGTGAAGAATGCAATAGCATATGAGATTCATAAAATACGACAGGAAACGAATTTCCACAGCTAGGCTTATGATTTAGCCAGATAGAACAGGAAACTACAAGAAAATCCCACAGCTGGGCATGCAGATGGCTTCGGCTCTCACCCCTGAAGACTCGGGGGGAGGAGTTCACAGTCTTCAGTTCTCCGAGTATTGAGGGTAAGATAGCTGAGGAACAATGAGTATTAAGTGTGCGAGAAAAGCGTTTAGGAGTTAAGCACATGGACTGAAGAGAGGCTAGGGCGCAGGCGACTGGGAACCCGTCATCGTCCCTCTGCTCTCCGGACCTCTTATTCGAAAAACATCCTCCACCACGTGCCCCTTTGTCGCCAGAGACAGCGCCTGCAGTGCGTGAGCTGCCCCCTGAACTCCTGGCGCCTGGTTGCCTGGGCAACCCTCTTCTGGGGCGCCTCCGCGACCTCTTACCATTGGTTTAGACGACGCAGCGTGCGTCTGACGTCATTGCGCGGCGCGACCAGGTTCAGGGGCGGGCCGCGCGGAGCCTCATTTCCCCAAACGCAGGCGCTCGGTGGCGGTAGCCGCGGTTGTTGGCCGACCGAGTGCCGGTCATAAGCCCCCCCCGGTGGGGGGCAGCTGGTGTGCGGATCGCGGCGGGAGAGAGGCGCGGTAGGAACGGGTCCCCGGAGCCGTGAACCGCGGGTACAGGTGTCCTGTCTGCGCTCTCTGCCAAGCCGGCTTGCTTCCTGATCTGTTGCTAGGGCCGCTGGACCCCGTTGCTAAGGACCCTTGAGATCGTGAGCGCTTGGAGTGTACCCCTCCTTTCCTGGGGTAGAGGGTCAGTCGAGAGTAGCCTTCGTTAACCTTAATTGAAACTGGTAAACTCCTCCCTCGGCCCCTTTAAAAAATCATAATATTTGTAACACAAAATAGTTCTTACAGGTTCGCTTCTCCCCATCACTGCCCCTTTACACCATCCTCTACATGTTATTTAATGAAAAACCACTTGAAAGGGTTACCAAGGATAAGATTTTTAAAGCTTGCTTTCACAAACAACTCATGCTCCAGGCTTGTCAGTGGCATGCTTCCAGGTGGATATTATTTTAAAAAATTGACTACATTTAATTGGCTCCAGGACTCCCTCCCTCCCCCCAGTCTCTTTCAGATACCCAAATCCACCCATGCCAAAGTCCTCCAGTCTGCTCTCCGTATCCGTGGTTGGGTCAAATCTATAGATGTGGAACCCGCATATACGGAGAGCCAACTGTAATTTGTCGTTAAGGTAAAGGATAAAAATTTTAAGTGAAAAAGCAAATTCAAAATATAATGCAACACCTCCCCATTAGTTTGTTACAGGAACAACTTTTTGACGTGAAGGAAGATAGAAATTTAGCCATAAAATTCCATCCAAAACTTCCACTGAATTGGTAGGTAGTATTGAAAAATGTGCATCATAATTTTGAAATCAACTTTTTTTTTTTTAAACTGCAGGAGTGAAAGGGAAGCAATGCAGAAATCAGAGGGCTCTGGAGGTACACAGTTGAAAAACAGAGCAACAGGTACAGAGCTTTTGTTTTTAAGTGAAGAGGTCCTGGTTTCTATTGATGTTCTGTTTTTTTCCAGGTAACTATGATCAAAGGACATCATCAAGCACACAGTTAAAACACAGGAATGCAGTTCAGGGAAGCAAATCCTCATTGTCAACCAGTTCTCCAGAGTCTGCAAGAAAACTTCATCCTAGACCAAGTGATAAACTGAACCCTAAAACAATTAATCCGGTAGGTCCAAAACTATTCCTAACTCAGTAGATGGTGATAGTAATATTTTCATTTTTTATTTTAGTTTGGTGAACAGTCACGAGTGCCTTCTGCATTTGCAGCTATTTACTCTAAAGGAGGTATTCCTTGCAGGTAAAATCAATATGATTTATAACTGACCAAATTCTTGTTGCATTCACTAACTTTTATATTTTAGATTGGTACATGGTTCAGTAAAACACAGATTACAGTGGGAATGTCCTCCTGAAAGTCTTTCATTTGATCCACTTCTTATTACTTTAGCTGAGGTAAATATGCCATCTCTTGAATATTTATCAGAAGTAAATCATGTTTCCTCTTGGTCTTTGTCAGGGTCTGAGAGAGACTAAGCATCCATACACTTTTGTGTCAAAGGAGGGTTTTAGAGAATTACTTTTGGTCAAAGGTGCTCCTGAAAAAGCTATTCCTTTGCTACCTAGACTGATTCCTGTGCTAAAGGCAGCTCTGGTATGTCATTTATTTCATTGTACTTTATATTTTCCATACATCCCCCAACTAACCAACCTTACAGGTCCATTCGGATGATGAAGTGTTTGAAAGAGGATTGAATGCTCTAGTTCAGCTAAGTGTCGTTGTTGGTCCTTCTCTAAACGACCATCTGAAGCATCTGCTTACAAGCGTAAGTACTGCAAAGATTAGATAATGATTGACCATTTCGTTTCCCCCTAATCTTACTTTAAAAGCTTTCCAAGAGATTAATGGACAAGAAATTCAAAGAGCCAATCACCAGCGCATTACAAAAGCTAGAGCAACATGGTGGAAGTGTAAGTAGAATATTATTCCTTAAGTCTTTTTTACTAATGATGCTCAATTTTTTTCTGTTGACAGGGGAGCCTTAGCATCATCAAATCTAAAATTCCAACATACTGCTCCATATGCTGTTGAAGAAGGGAGCCAACAAAAATTGTTTTTTCTACCTGTTGACGTGTCAAGCACTAACTGTGGGTACTCATTTATTTTATTCTTTTGTAAATCACAGCCACCATTCATTATTTACTAGGTTAAGATGAATAGACACTGAATCAAAGTTATTCATCAACAAAAAAGAACAGTTACTAATGGAAAGTTATTAAAATAAGTTCTATAAGAGTACAATTTTGAGGTTTATTTTTTGTATTTTTATTATTTGTGCGAAGAACCATTATTGAGTTTGCAAGATAAGATGTATTTGTATTTTCTAGTGTCTTTTTATTTATAACAACACTTTTTTGGCAATCAGTTTGTAGCTGTGCCCTTATTTTTATAGATAGTTTGCCATTTCTTGGGTTTAATGTTTAACAAGGCTATAGAAGTTTAAAATAGTGGACAAATGTTTGTGAATACACTTTTAAAAAATTGTTTTAAAAGAGAAAAGCGGTCTTGCTTTGTTGCCCAGACTGGAGTGCAGTGGCATAATCATAGCTCACCGCAAGCCTCAAATTTTTGTGCTCAGATGATCCTTTTCATCTCAGCCTCCTGATTAGCTGGGACTATAGGCGTGTGCCACCATGCCCAGCTAATTTTGAAATTTGCTTGTAGAGATGGGATCTCACTCTGTTGTCCAGGCTGGTCTCAGAATTCTGGTGAGTGATCCTCCCACAGTGGACTTCCAAAGTGCTGGGATTACAGGTGTGAGCCACCATGCCTGGCCCCATGAATACACTACTAATATTATTTGTAAATATGTATTTTATAATGTACAATGCTTGGAAAATTTTCAGAGTATTCTAGTTTAAAAAATTTTTTCTAATTCTGTAAATTCTATTACAAGTATGTTGTTTATTACAACTCATTACAACTACCTAAATTTTAGGTGTTAACTGTATTTAAGTAAATGTGTTATTTTTGCATTTCATAGCCAGAAAATACTGATGTTCACTTAAAGATATTCAGCAATTAAAATGTTAAAACTTGTACATGCATTCATTGATTTTGTTGTGCTTATGTTTAGCAATTTTTAAGAAGCTTTTAAAATATAATATAGACATAGTTCAGAATTTTGATGTAATAGAAGCAATTCCCTCTGGCTACAACAGCTGCCTGCCTGCTGGCCTTGCTTTTACCTGTTTTCATTGCATTGAGCACCATCCAGAGCTATCTGCCATCTAGAAAGTACTGTAAGATTTAATTAATTACAAAATTTCTTGGAAAAGACCTGTAACATAGACAGTAGAGTTATAAACATTTTATTTTGCTTTTATTTTTTCTTTTTGAAATACAAAATGTGCACATTGAGTTTACACAAACACGTGATGGCAAATTTCAGTGTACATGTATTGTACTACTCTTAATTTCTACACTGGTGATAGCAGGGCAGCTTTCAACATCCTATCTCTACACCAGAATAGATACCTGATTTATTGTTGCAAAGACAGTTGCAAATTTCCTCCTTCTGTAGCCTCTTGGTCTTTGTGATATTTCTACAAAACAGGGACGATGTGTGTGGCTTTAGTAATGTGGCAACTTTACAGTTTTGGCTAAGATGATTAAAAATAATCTGAATTATGATGAGCTAAATCATACTGTAATCTGGATTAGTTGTTGAGCACTTATTTTCTACTAAATCTTGGTAGTAGTTGTCAATGTAATGGAACCACTGGTGCTTTCAAAGTGAATTTTGCTTGCTAATTTTGCTTGCTGTTTGTTCTTAGTAGACAGTGGGGTAGTCAAGGTTTCTTTCTTTGTCCCTGAATGGCTTGTAATATAAATAAACATGCTGTAAGGAAGTCAGGGGAAAGAGGACAGATTTGGCCTTTAATGCTGTTAGGATTACTTGTTATTAAGCATTACTATATACTGGAGGATAGATATCCTGACCCTTTGCATATGTCTGTAAACATCCTTGTTTTGTTTGATGCCTTCTTCAACTTCCACTTAATGATTGATACTAATGATTGATACAATAGAAAACAGCCTGTAAGAAAGATTGAACAAATCCAAAATTATTATATAGGCCTTGGCTGTAACATATTATGGAAAATTAAATGCTTATTAAAATAAGTTTTATTAGGCATATGCTGATATCTGATAATAAACTAATTTTTAAATGTTTAATAATTTTTAAATGTTTAAAAATGCCAGATAAAACTAATTTCTAACAGAAGGTGGGAAGGCCATAGAAACTGGAACTATGTGTTTTTTTAATTGTTGTAATCTTGTTTCCTTAAAGTATATAAATGGAATTTAAATGGAATTACAGCATTCAAACATGAAAATTAATTTAATTTCTGGAAATTAAATGCAGATGTCACTATATTAGAAAACCATTCAAAATCCTAGGACTGAATACATACAAATGAGTAGCAAAAAACACTGATATTTTAAAATCACTGATATGTGAAAGCCTCAATAATCCCATGGCTAAGGAACCAATAAAACTATATGCCAGATTCTATTACTTTTGAATATTCACAGAGTATGAAATGAGTTAGACCATCCCCTGAACTCAGTGGCATTATGAAAAGGATGCAAATTTATAACTGAAAGCTCAAATCTTTTGGGGATTGCTTTATATTAAAACAAAGCTTGTTTGCATAATATGCTTCAGTGTCAAGCTGAGCAATCTATGCTAAAAGTGGTAGCTCCAACTTTAAGGGTGGTAGAATAGTTCACATTTGTCTGTTGGATTCAGGATCTATTTGACAAGTTAAATCACATTTTCAAAGAGCTGCATGGAGCGCATTATGTTTTCATCCTGTAAGGGAGAAACACAGAGCGATTAAATTCAGCATATCTGCAAGGAAAAGTACACTATTTTGCCCCTGAGTATTGCCTCCTCCCATCAACCACCTCAACCACCTATGCCAAAAGCTCAAATATTAAGTGTTTGCAAATGTAAATGCCATTCTATTCTATCCATTTTCCACATAGATGACTATGAAGGACCCATTTTATATTTTGTGGAGTCTATTGACCAGGCATTAAACCACTTTATTTAAATCTTTACTTGGTATTAATAGAGGATATTTCTCAAATCATAATGCCAAAATGGAAACTACAGAGGTGCAGAGGTGTGTCAAAGCAAATGAGAATTTTGGCATTCTATGTAGATCACAGGCCAAATCACACAGACTTTTATACAGGTACAAGGAAAATTTGTGTGTATGAGCCAGCAGTTCATGAAGATTGGAGGCTGGCGCATAGGAGGCAGGGTGGTGGATTAAGAGGTAACATGTTTGCAGTAATCATCTCTCTTTCTGTCTGCTAGTTATGGCTAAAGCTGCATGGCCTGAAGGAGCCTTTAAAAATGAATGGTCTCTCAATTACAGAGAAAGAATTGGGGAGCAGAAACCACTGCTCAGTGGCTGTGTTCAGTTTAGCATATTCTTTAGAAATGAGTTAGGGGACAGACTTTGGGCATTATTGGAGCACTTGTCAGTTGCATGTGAATAGCACTTACTGAGCTGTTTATGGTAGTGGTAAATGGTGGCTGAACCAATAATGGCTTCCACTGCTAGAAACCAAGTAACATCACCGTCAAGCAGCTTAATGTCACCAAATTAATTCTCTCAAAGACCACTGCATGGAAATCCAAGTTGAGAGACAAGCAGACATCCAGAAAAGTAAGAACAACAATTTAAAAATAAAGAGAAAAACTAAAGAAACAACGGATTTCTTTGTTTTCAGGATTATTTGAAAAATTCTTTTTTTCTTTTTTTAGTTTTGAGGCAGAGTCTATTTCTGTTGCCCATCATTCTGGAGTGCAGTGGCACAATCATGGCTCAACAGGGATCAAGTGATCTTCCTGCCTCAGCCTCCCAAGTAGCTGAGACTTCAGCCACGTGCCACCGTGCCCAGCTAACTTAATTTTTTTTTGTAGAGATAGATAGGGTCTTGCTATGTTGCCCACATTGGACTCAAAATCCTGGCCTTAAGTTATCTTCCCGCCTCAGCCTCCCATAGTGCTGGGATTACAGTTGTGAGCTACTGTACCAGGCCTTAACAATTTTTAACTGTGGTTCTGCCCACACATCAAGTCAAATAATTCTAAGTAAGCTAACACTGGTTTCTTTGATAACAGGCTACTACCTGGAGTTCTCTTCAGAGAAAATTTTCCACTGTTTATTTTTTGTGACTGAAGACCATTAGTGAGTTCAGTCAAAGAGCCATTTCTTGTCCACATACACTAAAACAATGACTTTTCTCTTAGAAATCAGATAGAAGCTTGGCCTGTTGTGATGCCATACTTGGCTATCTAGGAATTCTAATGCTGTGGAGATATGATAGATAATATATGAGTGATGCTAAGTTTTGGCAAAGAGCAATTCAAATCTCATGTATGTTTTATCCTCCATGAATACTCTCTAAGGAATTTGGGAATCAACACAGTACATGTACAACTTTTGTATCCCCAGGGTTTCCTCCATAGCCTGACTCAGTGGGCACTCTAAATGTTGATTATGTAATTGGTGCTTGTTTTCAGAGTGGTAGGCTTATGCTGCATGTTGTAGAAGTGGTAAACTTAGGCATATGATCTCTATATTTCGCCCAGTTCATGGTAGCTAGCTGCTAATACTCAGTTTAGCTGTTATGATAGCTGAATTGATAGTTATTACACTTTCATTACTTACTTTTTGGCAGCTTTCAATGAACTCATCTATGGTAACAACCCCATCTTTATTTTTGTCCATTTTCTGTTCAGGAAGAAAACAAAAATTGTATTTAGACTTATCCCTTAATACCCTCACACCTGGACCAAATGAGCTGAAGCTGATAAAAAGAAAACCTAGCTGCTTATTTATTTCACGTGGAGGAACTGTTTCAGAGCAGGAACCAGCAGTTTTTTAGAGATAAAAATGATAGGGCCAAATGCTTCTGGCTTTTCCCTTTTCAATATAATGTGGTGAAGATGTAGAGTCACTCTGTCCTAGGTAAAATCCCACCTTCTAGATGTGACAGAGCTTGCGCAATTTGCTGAAACTTTCAGAGCTTGCTTTTTGTCTCATCTGTAAAATGAGATTAATGAGGATTTATAGGATTCTTGTAAAAACTGAATGAAAACAAAACTTGTGAAACATGAGAACTGTTTAGTGTTGTATCTTGGATTTAGTGAATGTTCAATAAATGCAGTTATCAGCATTGTAAATTCAAAACCAAAGCTATTAAATTAATAGGATGCTAAATACTGTTTTGTTTCAGTAAAAATTATTTTCCT